TGGGGGAGGGGAAGCAGACAGGCTAGGGTAGGGAGACTGGAACATACGAAGACCTTCCAGTTTCCTATTTACATTCCTCTGTAGGATGAGAAGCTCCTTCCCTTTCCCTGGGTCTCCTCCATCCCAGACTCCTAAAGCTTCCCCCAAACCCATCTTGGTTTCATGCGGCCGAGTCGGGGCTGGGCTCCGAGTAAGGTGGAGAGGGGAGGAACCATGTGCGTGAGGAAGCAGCCTTTATCAGGAGAAGTGGGAAAAAGACCCAACTTTGACTGCTTGGAGTCGGGATTCAGTAATGATGAGCAGCAGTGACCAGCACTGGGGGTGGAGTGTGTGTGCACGAGTGTTCCTGAGGGGTCTGTGGCACTTCGCAGCTGAGCCAATGACTCACTCTAAATCTTAGCGACTTTGAGAGGTCATTTTAGTCATCCCCCGGTCTGCATCACGTTTGGAGGGGGTGGTGCGCTGCTCTGGGGACGTGTCTGGGTGCGGAGGGAGACGGGGTGGGGAGGCGGCGCGTGACCTCTTTGAAAAGATCTCCGGCGAAGGACGTTCCCCGGCTCTCCCGGGCCGCCGGCTCCTGGGTTTCCCCATCATAGAATCAGCATGGTCCTCTCGGGAACTGCTTTTTGCCGGATGGAAACCGGATGTTGGGTTCCATGAGTGGGCGGGGGCTCCACTTCCCTCAGACCTGTCCGGGGTAATTGAGACCCGCCAGGGTCCCGTTAGAAGCTACCATTTCCCTCACCAGAAACTTGCCACGCAGTGTGAGCCGAGAGAGAAGCGGGCAGAGACGCTATACCACCTTCTCCCCGGCAATGCGCATGATTCTGCGGCTCTGTGCTCGCCACACTTCAACGCACCTTGAAATGGGCTCGCCTCCTTCGCGCCGCGACGGGCGGAAGGCTGAGCCAATCGGACCCCCGGCTTGCGGGCGGCGCCCAATAGGCGGGCGGCGGGGGCGGTTCCGGAGGCCCGGCCCGGCTAGGCTTCACCGTGGACCTGGCTGCGCTCCGCCCGGGCGAGTAGTGCAGGTGCCGCTGCGCCGGGGCCGGGGAGGCGCGCGCCGAGCCGAGCGGAGCCTAGGAGGGATGGAGAGCTGGCCACCCGGGCTGCAGGAGCACCGGCGCGGGGCGTAGGCGGCGCGAGGCGGGCGCGAGGCGGGCGCTCGGGCGCGAGGCGCGTGCGGGCGCGGGAGCACTTTGCGATAGGATGAGGCTCCGGGCTGGCGCGGTAGTACTATGATTTGGTATGTGGCCACTTTCATAGCAAGTGTGATCGGCACCCGAGGGCTTGCGGCTGAAGGTGAGTTGAAGTGCGGCGTCCCTCCCCTGCCCCTTTCTGTGTCCAACCTGGCCGTCCCCATCAGGCGCCCACGGCCTGCGAGAGGAGCCCGAGTTTGTGACGGCAAGAGCTGGGGAGAGCGTGGTCCTGCGATGCGACGTGATCCACCCAGTGACGGGACAGCCCCCACCCTATGTCGTAGAGTGGTTCAAGTTCGGGGTCCCCATCCCTATCTTCATCAAGTTTGGCTACTACCCGCCGCACGTGGACCCTGAGTATGCAGGTAAGGTCTGGGCACCCGGTCTCCCGCACCTTCTGTGGGGCTTTTGTCTGCTCTATTCCCCCAGGCCGGGCCAGTCTTCATGATAAGGCATCTCTGCGGCTGGAACAAGTTCGCTCTGAGGACCAGGGCTGGTATGAGTGCAAAGTGCTCATGCTGGACCAGCAGTATGACACCTTCCACAATGGCAGCTGGGTCCACCTCACCATCAACGGTGAGTGACGGCTTCCAGGGTGGGTCCACCTCCGTGTCCTTCATCTTTGTGGTCTCCTTTGCAGCCCCTCCCACCTTTACAGAAACACCCCCCCAGTACATCGAGGCCAAGGAGGGTGGTAGTATCACCATGACCTGCACAGCTTTTGGGAACCCCAAGCCCATTGTCACCTGGCTCAAGGAGGGGACGCTCCTCGGTGCTAGTGGGAAATACCAGGTGAGTGTGGTTCTAGGTTGGGGCCGCTGCGGGGTGCTGAGCTCCCTCTGTTTTGGGCTCCCAGGTGAGTGACGGCAGCCTGACAGTGACATCGGTCAGTCGGGAGGACAGAGGTGCCTACACCTGCCGAGCGTACAGCATTCAGGGGGAGGCTGTCCACACGACTCACCTGCTTGTCCAAGGTAGGAGCCATTTCCTCAGCCTCTTTAACCCTGCGAGGTGGGGTTTGTTCCCTGCTCTCCCCAGGGCCCCCTTTCATCGTCTCCCCTCCTGAGAACATCACCGTCAACATCTCCCAGGATGCTCTGCTCACCTGCCGGGCAGAGGCGTATCCGGGCAACCTCACCTACACCTGGTACTGGCAGGACGAGAACGTCTACTTTCAGAAGTGAGCACCCTGCTCTGACTTTTCAATGAGGTGCCCAACCCCCTGTCCCCATGCCGCTTTGCAGCGACCTGAAGCTGAGGGTGCGCATCCTAATCGATGGGACCCTGATCATCTTCCGGGTGAAGCCGGAGGACTCGGGGAAGTACACCTGTGTGCCCAGCAACAGCCTGGGGCGCTCCCCCTCCGCCTCGGCGTACCTGACCGTGCAGTGTGAGTAGGGGTGCAGGGGAGCCTGGGTGGTGTCTGCTCTCTCACCTGCGCTTCCTCTATGCAGACCCAGCGCGTGTCCTCAACATGCCCCCTGTGATTTACGTGCCCGTGGGGATCCATGGCTACATCCGCTGCCCTGTGGACGCAGAACCACCGGCCACCGTGGTCAAGTGGAACAAGGACGGCCGTCCCCTGCAGGTTGAGAAGGTGCTAGAGAGATGCATGTTGAGGGTTGGAGTGCGTTCCCTGCCCTATCGTCTGTGTCTGGCAGAACCTCGGTTGGACCCTGATGGAGGATGGCTCCATTCGAATTGAGGAGGCCACAGAGGAGGCTCTTGGCACTTATACCTGTGTGCCTTACAACACTCTGGGGACCATGGGCCAGTCTGCCCCTGCGAGGCTTGTCCTGAAGGTGAGGTCCCAGGGCTGTGACGGCCTCCATGACCTCACGAGGGTGCCTGTGCTTTCCTCCCCAGGACCCCCCCTATTTCACGGTGCTACCAGGCTGGGAGTACAGGCAGGAGGCCGGCCGGGAGCTACTTATCCCCTGTGCTGCCGCAGGGGACCCCTTTCCTGTCATCACTTGGAGAAAGGTACCTGGGCCCTGGAGCCCTGGGTCTGCAGGCCCACCCTCTTCCCTGCCCCTTGTTCACCAAGGTAGGGAAGCCCAGCAGAAGCAAGCACAGTGCCCTGCCCAGTGGGAGCCTGCAGTTCCGTGCCCTGAGTAAGGAGGACCACGGGGAGTGGGAATGTGTCGCCACCAACGTGGTCACGAGCATCACTGCCAGCACCCACCTCACCGTCATCGGTACGTGGCCGGCAAGGCTGGGCCGGGCGGCGTTCAGTCTGAGAGGTCTCCACTTGATCTCCAGGCACCAGCCCCCATGCCCCGGGCAGTGTCCGGGTCCAGGTCTCCATGACAACTGCCAACGTGTCCTGGGAACCAGGCTATGATGGAGGCTACGAGCAGACATTCTCAGTTTGGTACGGACCTCTGTGAGTCACCCCGGCATGCTCGTCCCCTATCCTGTCTCTCTCTTTTGGCCAGGATGAAGCGGGCACAGTTTGGGCCCCATGACTGGCTGTCCTTGCCAGTGCCGCCAGGACCCAGCTGGCTGCTGGTGGACACCCTGGAGCCTGAGACAGCGTACCAGTTCAGCGTCCTGGCCCAGAACAAGCTGGGAACCAGCGCCTTCAGTGAGGTGGTCACTGTGAACACTTTAGGTGAGGGCCCGGGGTGGGATGTTGGGAGCGGGGCGCTGTGGTTCTTCTCCTTCCCCCGCCGCAGCATTCCCTATTACAACTCCAGAACCCCTGGTGCTGGTCACCCCACCGAGGTGCCTCATAGCCAATCGGACTCAGCAGGGTGTGCTCCTGTCCTGGCTTCCGCCTGCCAACCACAGCTTTCCCATCGACCGCTACATCATGGAGTTCCGTGTCGCAGAGCGCTGGGAGTTGCTCGACGATGGCATCCCCGGCACCGAAGGAGAGTTCTTTGCCAAGGATCTGTCACAGGTGAGGGCTTTGCTCTTCCTTGCTGCTGCTTCCGGCTGACTGGGTATTGTCCCTGGGGCTGCAGGACACGTGGTATGAGTTCCGGGTTCTGGCCGTCATGCAGGATCTGATCAGCGAGCCCAGCAACATCGCCGGCGTCTCCAGCACAGGTATTTTGGGTTGAGGGTGCTCTTGCAACTATGGGCTCATGAGTGCTCCCCACCCTCCCTGCAGACATCTTCCCGCAGCCGGACCTGACCGAGGATGGGCTGGCGCGGCCTGTGCTGGCGGGAATCGTAGCTACCATCTGCTTCTTGGCAGCTGCCATCCTGTTCAGCACCCTGGCTGCCTGCTTTGTCAACAAGCAGCGCAAGCGTAAGCTCAAGCGCAAAAAAGGTGGGTGTCTGTCCCCTTCCCTTGCTCTCCCTTCAGCAGCCTCTCCCCTTCTCTTTCCTTCCAGACCCTCCACTCTCCATCACCCACTGCAGGAAGAGCCTGGAGTCTCCGTAAGTGTCTCAGATCCTGGGAGAATTGTGCTCATCCCCTCCCGGCTCTTGCTCCTCCTTGCAGCTTGTCCTCTGGCAAGGTGAGCCCCGAGAGCATCCGCACGCTCCGAGCGCCGTCAGAATCCTCCGACGACCAGGGCCAGCCCGCGGCCAAGAGGATGCTGAGCCCCACCCGTGAGAAGGAGCTGTCGCTGTACAAGAAGACCAAGCGGGCCATCAGCAGCAAGAAGTACAGCGTGGCCAAGGCAGAGGCCGAGGCAGAGGCCACCACGCCCATCGAGCTCATCAGCAGAGGCCCTGACGGCCGCTTCGTGATGGACCCTGCCGAGATGGAGCCCTCGCTGAAGAGCAGGCGCATCGAGGGCTTCCCCTTCGCCGAGGAGACGGACATGTACCCCGAGTTCCGCCAGTCGGACGAGGAGAACGAGGACCCACTGGTGCCCACATCTGTGGCCGCCCTGAAGTCCCAGCTCACCCCTCTGTCATCCAGCCAGGAGTCCTACCTGCCACCACCAGCATACAGCCCTCGGTTCCAGCCCCGCGGGCTGGAGGGCCCCGGTGGCCTGGAAGGTCGGCTTCAGGCCACAGGCCAGGCCCGGCCCCCTGCCCCCCGGCCCTTCCACCATGGCCAGTATTATGGGTACCTCAGCAGCAGCAGCCCTGGGGAGGTGGAGCCGCCCCCGTTCTACGTGCCAGAAGTGGGCAGCCCCCTGAGCTCCGTCATGTCGTCCCCGCCCCTGCCCACCGAGGGGCCCTTTGGCCACCCCACCATCCCCGAGGAGAATGGAGAGAATGCATCCAACAGCACGCTGCCCTTGACTCAGACACCTACAGGAGGGCGCTCCCCTGAGCCCTGGGGCCGGCCAGAATTCCCCTTCGGGGGGCTGGAGACCCCAGCGATGATGTTCCCCCACCAGCTGCCACCCTGTGATGTGCCCGAGAGTCTGCAGCCCAAGGCCGGCCTCCCCCGAGGACTGCCCCCCACCTCCCTGCAGGTGCCCGCGGCCTACCCGGGCATCCTGTCTCTGGAGGCACCGAAGGGTTGGGCAGGCAAGTCGCCCGGCAGGGGCCCTGTCCCAGCGCCCCCCGCCGCCAAGTGGCAGGACAGACCTATGCAACCTCTGGTAAGCCAAGGGCAGCTGCGACATACAAGCCAAGGCATGGGCATACCTGTGCTGCCTTACCCCGAGCCGGCTGAGCCGGGGGCGCACGGCGGCCCCAGCACATTTGGCCTGGACACCCGGTGGTATGAGCCCCAGCCCCGGCCCCGGCCTAGCCCTCGGCAGGCCAGGCGCGCCGAGCCCAGTTTACATCAAGTGGTGCTACAGCCCTCCCGGCTCTCACCTCTGACCCAAAGCCCCCTCAGCTCCCGCACCGGCTCCCCTGAGCTCGCCGCCCGTGCCCGGCCTCGCCCGGGCCTCCTGCAGCAGGCAGAGATGTCAGAGATCACCCTGCAGCCGCCGGCTGCAGTCAGCTTTTCTCGAAAGTCTACGCCGTCCACAGGCTCCCCCTCCCAGAGCAGCCGCAGTGGGAGTCCCAGCTACCGGCCCGCCATGGGCTTCACCACTCTGGCCACCGGCTACCCTTCCCCTCCACCCGGCCCCGCCCCTGCTGGGCCTGGGGACAGCTTGGACGTGTTTGGACAGACGCCTTCCCCTCGAAGGACGGGGGAGGAATTGCTCCGACCGGAGACCCCACCACCCACGTTACCTACTTCAGGGTGAGTGCGCCGCCTCTTCCGCCACCCGCACCCTGAATTGTGGCTCTCTGGTTGTCCTTTCCAGAACACTTCCACCTGCACCCGGGAACGCTGCTGCGCCTGAGAGGCTGGAGGCTCTGAAATACCAACGGATAAAGAAGCCCAAAAAGTCATCCAAGGGCTCTTCGAAGTCAAAGAAACGATCCGGTAAATGATGGGCAGTGGCCCGCCCCGCTCCTTCTCTTTTGCGTCCCTCTTCCTTTCTTCCTAGACGATTCTGCCTCCCAGACTCAGCAGCTTCCCAACTCTCAGGTTCTGTGGCCCGATGAAGCTGTCTGCCTCCGAAAGAAGAAGAGACATTCTCGTCCTGACCCCTTTGCCCGGCTCTCAGACTTGTGCCACCGCCAGCTTCCGGAAGACCAGACAGCGATTCTCAACAGTGTGGACCACGATGACCCAGGACATGCCACTTTGCTGTGACTCCACCCCACTCTAGGTGTCCCCGGGGCGAGGTTGCTGGGCTCAGGCAGGGAGGGCCACTGTGTGGGGGTGTGTCCTCCTCCGTCTGCCAAGGGCGGCCCAGACCTTTGTCCTGCATGCCCCCTCTTTTGCCAGAGCGGGTGTCTCCCTCCAGATCCTGGCCGCCTGTCTTCAGGACGGAGGGTGGGCACACCTTCCACCTGTGGGTCGAGGTCAGGAAGTGGATTGGAGACTGGGCAACACCTGTCTCCTCCCCTCCGCCCCCTGCTTCACTAGGTTGATTTTTCTCATCTCTTCCAATGTCTTTGGAAGTGAAGAGGAAAGCAATGGCTTTTACTGCTCTCTGCTTCTGTTTCAGTTTTTCAAGTCCTGGAAGAAGGCTGGACTTAATGTCCATCTTCCACACCCCACATATATATAGATATAGATACAGATGCATATGTCTGTAGTGTGTGGGTTTCTCTATGTGTGTATATATATATATATATATGTACATTGAGGCAAAGTGCTGTTGCTCTCTGTGGTCAGTGGAGGCAGGAGGAGGAGGGCAGTGGCCAGCTGGGGTTTGCGAGCAGGGCTGGCTGCACGTTGGCCAGGTGCCTGACATCTGTCTTGGGGGATTCTTTCTCCCAAAACAAGATCCGTGTCTCTCAGCTGAATTCTCCGTGTGTCTCCTACCTTCTCCCACCCAGAGCAGAAATGGGGCCTTGCTGTGATTACCGGCTGCCTTCTATGGGGGTTCAGTAATGAGTTACTGCAGAACTAAATTCAAGCCTTTGTTTCTTGGTTCCTGGGTGAAGAAGGGGTGGCCAGGCTCCTAGACCTGCATCTTTCTTCCTTCCAGCGTGGCTCACGCTGCAGGAGTAGAGGCTAACTCAGCCGCGGGGCTAAAGCAAGCCTCTGGTGCACATGTCCAGCGCATCCGTCGGCGCCCTTCCGCCCAGCCAGGCCGTGAGCTCTGTGGCCAAAGTCTCCCCACTGCGGAGCCACCTGTGCTAGCGCCAAGCTGCCGGCTCTATTTATACCGTCCCCGGCTCAGCACTCTGTGCAGTGCTGTTCCACAGCGGCTGATTGGATCCTCCTTTGCTTTTGTGGGAGCTAATTCTCCAGATTGATTAATTACCACTTGTGCGGAGCCGCCTGTGGCTTTCCCGCACTCACCACGTGCTGCCTGCCGACTCTTCTCTGCCCCGGGGCCTTCGTCCTCCGGTGGACCTGAGCTGCAGGGGGATGAGCTCAGGTGAAGCTAGGGCGCCTCTGGCTGCTGGGGCCTGGGACGCTCTGGATCCTGCCCTCTTTGCCCAGTTCTATTCTGTGGCTGAGGCGTAGGAATGAAGGCGGGAGGGGTGGTGAGTAGGGTCTGGGCACTGACTCTTCCTCTGCCAAAGTCTGGTCCTGGTTCAAACTCGTAGCATCCAGAAGCTTCCTGAGATCATCTTCCCACTAAGATGTCTCTCTGCCGGTAAGATATGGTGCTGCCCAAGGGCAGGGCAGAAGGCCCCGAGGGCGGGGTGGAGGGGAGATCTGCCCCTCCCCCACTCTTGTGTAGGAGCCCCCCTTCTGGCTTGGCTTAGAATGAAGGTTCCTTGAAGTATTTCCTTCTTGGTGCTGCTGTCTTGGTGGGTTTGGGGGCACCCACCTCTCCCGAGTTCCCTGCTTGGACGTGAGCCACGGCAGCATTGGATGGCTTCTGCTGGTCTCATGCAGCTGCCATGGGCTTGGCCCAGTGACCTCGCAGGATGAGGCCTTGGATGGCTGCTGTCTCTTCTTGGCGTTTCCATCTTAGGGGATGGACTTCTTCTGTGCCACACCGGCCCTGGTCCTTCCTTTCACCCAGGGAGCTGAGGACCAGCTCCACCCTTGAGGTTTACCGTGCAAGTAACACCACCGCAGTTCCTTTCTGAACACATCTGAAGGGGTCATGGTGAGAGAGGCACGCAGGGGCTTCTGAGACTGGGCCGTGCACCCTTGGGGTGGAACCTGGGCCTTCCAGTTGATGTGCTTCTCTGGGGCGTTGGAATCCACTTGACCACTGGGCACCAGCTCTGCGAGATGGAAGAGCACACAACTCTTTGTGTTCTTTTTTCCAGGTAGCACACCCTCTGCCCCCGCGTCGTGATGTGCTGCTCACTTGGGCGTCTCTCCTGGGGGATGACGGGAGCCGGCTTACCTGAGGTGTTGGGGTGGGAGGTGGGGGCTTACCGCAAGCTGACGTGCAGCCTTTATGCACTGGCAGTGTGAGATTTCTACCCCAGAGGAGCTCACGGGGCTCAGCCAGGCCCTGGGATGCACTGGGATGTGGGCATCAGGCTGTCAGCCTTCAGGATGAATTTGGCCTACTTTTCTGAGCACCCTCCTGGGAATTCCAGCCCTCAGGTTAGAAAAGAAGAGGAGATGATGAGGTAGAAGGCTTTGCTTCTTTCGGATGTCATGAGAGGCTGAGATGCTCAGGCCATGGCTGTGCCTTCCAGGGCACCCCCGTGCTAACCCAGGTGCTGACTCCTCCTCCGCTTCCTCTGGCAGTGCCCATGACCTCAGCACGTAGACCCAACGCGGGGAGCCGTGCTTTTCGCTGGTCACCGAGTGGCTGCTGTGCTGTGGCTTCCCTGGCTAGGGCAAGGACGTCAGGTCTGCCCATCTCTCAGTGGCCTGCCACTCATTCAGCTCCCCTGAGGGCTTCCTCCTGTGACAGTGTCCTCGGAGGCCAGCAGCCCTCCTGCAGCCCGTGGACGGCGATGGGATTGGTGGAACGCAGTTCCCTCCGTGGATAGAGGGTGAAGATGTCACAGGCACAAGTTTAGGTGCTGGGTGTGGGCATGTGTGACAGCGTGGTTGTGAGCATGTGGGTGATGGGGGTGTAACCACCTCTAGGGACCAGTGTCCTTCATAGTCTGCCTTTGAACAATGGCAGTGACTACTGATCAGCTTCTTAGGACTTCGGCACTCACTCTGTAGGAGATCACGCCTTCCAAACTTCCCCTTTTACGGTCTGGCGGCCTTGCAGTAGACACGACTCAGATGTAAACCTGCTTCTGTGTCTCAGATGTCTGTCTGCCTCTTCAGCATCATGGCTGAGAACTGTGGCTGTTGTAGTGTCAGGTGACCCACAGACCAGGAAGAGGGGAAAACGGTTCTTAGCGGGGCCTGGACAACTGCATTTGCGTGGGGAGAGAAGATGTACGACGAGGCAGAGAGGCGAAGCCTGTCTTGATTTGCTGGTGGGCTGCCGTGGGCTCCCTGGTGCTGAGCGGGGTCCTGTGCTGGATTGTTGGGGTGGCTCTGGGCCCAGCATCTGGGAGTGGCCCTGCCTGCTGCCAGTCTGCCTCTAAGCAGCTTCCCTGGAGAGACTGGGGGTAGGACAGGCCTTTTGAGATCCTACTTTCTTAGCAGGAAGGACGCCTTTTTCCCAGCAGGCTGGCGGGGTCTGTGCCCTCCTTTGAGGTGCTTAGTCCCACAACCATGCGCTTGGGGGAAGACTGAAGCCGGGTGGATTGAGCCGAGTATTTCTTGTTATTTTTCCATGCTCTCTGTCTTTATTTTTGATTTGTGATCTAAAATATTTGGGGTTGAACTGATTTAATTTATTCCTCTGCCCTTTTTGTGCTGAGGAAACTGGGGTAAGGTTCAAATGTGAAATTTTCTGATTTTATTTGGGGTGGGGGACAAGGTTGACGAAACAGTAGCTTCTAGGGAGAAACAGATTTCACGGAGCCTCCAGCATCTTTGGCACTGCCCACGATCTGAATCTCCAGGGCTGAAGACTGCGTGGCTGGAATCTGTTTCTTCCTATTTTGTTAGCAAAAGCCTTTTCCAGGCTTGGGGGTGGGGTGGGGGAAGAATTGTACATAAAGTACATTTTATTAATCTGTAGAGAAACCTAGGAAAAGAAAAGCTAATGGTTAATCTTGGGCTTGCTTTGCTTGCATGTAAAGGAGCTTTGGGGGCACTGCAGGGATGGCTGGGGAGCTGCAGGAAGGGGCAGAGGGTGGAGCTGAGCGGGTCATGGAAGGCTCTGTTGAGTCCAGCCTCTGTGGTACTCTAGGAGCTGTGCACATTCCCACCGGGGCTTCTAACCCAGCCCTGCCTGGGTATCTTCTTCATATAAAGTGGATCTAGTAGGCAGTGTGTAGAGCCCCATGTGGCTGTGTGTGTTGCTTTAGGGAGAGGGCCAAAGAGGTGCCTTATTGGCCAGCTCTAGATTGACTAGGGTAATGGATGGGGCACTGGTGTTTCAGGAGGGGGAGTTGGAGAACTGGAGGGTGGAGGGGAGGCCTGTGTGCTTTGCCAGGTGTTGGTGAGGCTGGAAGGGGCACAGAGGGTGAGGTCAGGCATGGGTTAGGATGGTGAGACCACCCCAGGGGACACCAAGCCTCAGCATCTCTTTGAGTCATGTGATAACTTAGTTACTTGTAAGGGTGCAGGGTACACACTGGGGGATCATCCCAAGATGACGAAGAATGATTGCCTGGTGGGCATCTGGCTGGGGAGTGGTAGCCATGCAGGGCATGTGGGAGGGGGATCTGGGCATCAGGGACGGATTGTGGGGTGGGGTCCTGCATGTGAACGCAGACTGGATCTTGGGAGAGGTCTTGCTTCTTAGCTAGATCTTCCTTGCTTCTTCTAGAATTAGCCTCTAACACTAAGTGCCCAAACCAAACATGGACATCTTCTTTATATTGTATTTCAACTTCATTTGTTTTGGGGGCTCCTCAGGCCCAAAGCTGAGAAACTTGTCTTGAGATGCCCATCCTATCACCAGCTCTTCATCAGTGGAGAAGGAAGTGCCATTCTCATTTTCCTAAGCTGCAGCGGTGGGTTGCCTCTCCGTCCACAATCTGAAAATGTTCATGGGCCTTGGTGATGGTGATGGTGATAGAGAGGGGGAGCTGGAGCCTGACGTGCCTTCATCCCCCTTTCCTCTTGAGGTAGAGAGGCTTCCTTCCGGCCATGAAGTTGCACAGTGGCTTCGTGAGGCCTTCTCTTTACTTTCTCTTCTTTTGATAGGCTAAAGTCACTAGTCTGTGGTGGAGGTGGGAGGGCAAAAGAGTTTCACCTGAAACTCTTGGCTTGACCAGCCATTCTTCTCTCTTTAATGTCTCCAGCTCTGCTTCTTTTTAGATTAAGAGGCAGAATGAAAAATCTCTTCTTTAGAAGAAGTCAGTAAACCAAGGATCAAAGCCCAGATTGGACTTTCGCACTCTTACCAGCTTGCTGTTTGGCTAGGGGTACCAATCACCACCCTTCCCTCTGACTGCGAGTGAATCCACACTGGTTCAGAGCCTTATTTCTGGGTTCCTGTCTGTACTCTCAAAACCTTCTTTCAGGAGCAAGTATAATAACCCCACCAGATGTTCTGTGTGTTGGGTTGCCGAGAAGGTGGAAGTTTTTTTCAACCTCATTTTAAGCTGTTAGAAAAACACTCAGTAGATTGAATTTGGTCCAAAGACACCACCATCCCCTGAGGGATCCCATGTAGGATAAGGATAAATGAAGCATCCATACAGGGGTCATTAATGGCTGCTCACATCTTAGAGAAGGAAGAGTCTGGGTATCTTGGTTGCCATATACTCTGGTGGAACAGTGGCCAGTCATTAAAATCACATGGGTGTTGTCTTCTGCGGTGTAGAAGACAGTAGTAGTAGTTAGGGTTTCGGACGAGAGCTGGTGAAAAGCTACCGGCTTTGGAGCCCTGGCTGGGAGAGCTAGATTGGACAGTTTTAACCCCGTGGCTCAAATGCTCAGCTCCTGTCACTGGTCCTTGGTTGTCACCATTCCCATCACACTAGATGGGGACGTGAATGGCTGCCTGGGCCTGCCTTTCTTTCGGGTCTTGAAGAAGTGTGCTCCACCAATCCTACCTCTCTGTGGCACTGGATTTCCTGGATTTATTTTGCGAACTAGGGCAGGTTCTCCCTCGCCACCCCGTATACACACCAGTTAGCTTCCCTTCCCTTTTCCTTTCCCCACTTCTGTATGGCTCCAGGGATCGTGAACATGTGCGTGGTTTACGATGGGGAGGTGGTGGGAGGGGCAGGGAATCTCGGAGGGCAGGGGGTTGGGCTGGGGAGGTGACTTGCATTTTCGGCCTTAGAAATGCTGCGGGCATGCACGTGTGGGGTTTTCATATAAGCCATGGGAGGGGCGAGTGCCCAGCCCTCCTCACGCTGGTGGTAGAACCCAGGGCTTTGGCCTCCTTTTGGCATAGTGGTCTATGAAGCTGTATTTCTGGTGGAGGGATGAGCCTCCTCACGGTCATCTTGCAGTTCTTGAAAGGGTAGTTGTCAGCCACTCTATCAATGAGGTTTTATATGGCCTCCCATGAACAACGAGAGGTGTGCCATGGCCGACGGTGTCCTGGCAGGGCTGGAGAAGGGATTGTCTCATGTGTCCTTCTGCAGGCACCAGGTTGTCCCCCTGGTCTCTAACCCCCAGCCAGCTGTCTAGTCCAGTGTTTCTTTTCTGGATTCAGGAAGTAAGTGGGGTGTGTGTGTGTGTGTGTGGGGTGTGTGTGTGTATGTGGTGTGTGTGGTATATGTGTGTGGTGTGCATGTCTGTGTGTGGTGTGCATGTCTGGTGTGTGTGTGTGTTGTGTGTGGTGTGTGTATCTGTGTGTGGTGTGTCTGGGTGGTGTGTGTGGTGTGGTGTGTGTATTGTGTGTGGTATGTGTTGTGCGTATTGTGTGGTGTGTTGTGTGTGGTGTGTCTATTGTGTGGTTGTGTATGTGTGTGGGGTGTGTGTGGTATGGTGTGTGTGTATCTGTGGTGTGCGTGTATGTGTGATGTGTCTGGTGTGTGTGTGTGTGATGCAGTGTGTGTGGTGTGTTGAGTGTGGTTTGGTGTGTGTATGTTGCGTGTGGTGTATGCTTGTGGTGTGTCTGGTGTGTTTGGTGTGTGTGTGTTTGGTGTGTGTGGTGTGTCTGGTGTGTTTGGTGTGGTACATGGACTGTGTGTGGTGTGTGTGTGTGCTATGTGTTTTGTGTATTGTATGTGGTGTGTTATTGTGTGTGGTATGTGTGTATTGTGTGTGGGTGTGGTGTGTGGTATGGTGTGTGTATGTCTGGTGTGTGTGTGTGTGTGATGTGTCTGGTGTGCATGTGTGTGATGCGGTGTGCATGTGTGTGATGTGTGTGTGTGTTGTGTGGTTTGGTGTGTGTTGTGTGTGGTGTGTTGTGTGTGTGTTGTGTGTGTGTGTGGTGCGTGTGTGGTGCGTGTGTGGTGCGTGTGTGGTGTGTGTGTGTTTGTGTGTGTGGTGTGGTGTGTCTGTTGTGTGTGGTGTGTGTGAGAGAGATTTGTACAGACATGCTGATTTGCCTGCGTAGTGTCAGGCCCAGGAGACCCTCCTTTGTTTGGCTCTTTTGCTAGACAACTTCTGTTTGGGTAGGAGGGTCAAATTAGTAATGCACCATCTTTAATGTATTTTTTATGGAGACTGTACATAAAATTATATAAATCTACAGAATTGGTTCTATTTTAAGGAGAGAGGGGAATGTATGTGGGAGGCAAGGATCAGATGCAATCGTGGAGACTGGGAGCTTCGGGCGAGTGGCACTCGGGTGTGGGGAGCGGGAGGGCAAGAGATGAGTGCCGGGCAAGATGGGCAGGGGCCCGTGCCCTCTGCACACATATATAAATATAAAGAACACCTAGATAAAGTCTATATATCTCTATATCTATATGAAGTCATAGTTTGCTTTATTTTTGTACCTGTGCTTAGAGATGTTTTGAGCAGTGCTACCTTCCCAGGCAGTCTGGGATACTAGCTCATGCCTTGACGCCACCTCCTTCCCTGCTCTTCCTTTGGTATTCTCTCTGTTCAGAGTTGCTTGGGTCTTTCTGATGGAAATGTGTATATATGAAAAGTTTGTAAAATAACAAAACAAATAACCCACCTGCAGGAAGGACAAGTGAGCTGAAGGTTGTGTGGAGCTGCAGGATCTGATAGCCCTAAAGAACCAGGACCAATGTGTCTCTTGCCACTTGGGAGGGATGTTGACTTGAACTTCTTTGCAGAGGGGCTTAACAGGGCAAGGCTGAGGAGATGAAAACTGTGACTCCATCCCCACGTGGCTGTGGAAAGGTAACCAGTTCCTCAGAGAAAACCTGGCTTCACAGCATTAGAAAGGGGGTGGTTGAGACTACCTAGGGACCTACGGTGACACCTGTCTTGGTTTGTAGCACTGTAGCTCAGACAGCTCAGACCGCTCATAGAGGGCATGGCAATGGGAGAGTTTGTGAGGCTGGCTGCCTGGGCTTGGTCTTGGAGAACACATGGCCTGTTTAGTGTTGCTGCAGATTCTTAGAGCCAGTGTGAATGTGGTATGTAGTATAAATATGTCATCTATGTTTTTTTCAGTTATTTTTAATTGGAAATAAAGTGCCATTGCAAATAGGATGCTCCAATCCTGGGACACTGAGTGGAGGATGAGGAGGGAGAGATGAACTGTGGGCCGGCCTGGGAGAGGGGGTCTTAGTGGAACCTTCCTTCTGGCCTCCAGCCGGGGACTTACAAAACTGAACAATGTATTGGCAGAACTGGACCCACAATGGGAGATTCTGGGGAGCAGGAGTTCACTTGTATCTGAGCAGGAAGCAGTGTGCCCTGAAGAATACCTCTCTGAGCAAATTCCAGACCTCACACATATGCAAGGGCTCTGCCTTGCAGCCTCAGCAAGCGTCTCCTGGTGCTAGCTCCTTCCTGACTTGCCCGGAGCTCGGAGTGATGTATTTGAAGCTGGTGCTGGGCCAGATGGTGCAGGCAGTGAGGAGAGACTCAGGACTGCAACCTTTCGGCTCCTTATTCCTGCTCATCACTCAGAAAAGGGCAGTACTAACCCCTTTCCTAACCAAGACATGGCACTCCCTAAGAGCTCTTGTCTATAGAGTTTGGTCCTTAGAGGAAAGCAGATACCTTCAGCGTGAGAAGGGCTTGGTTGACAGTTTTGGGGTATTATGGGAAGAGTAGGTTGGGGTAAAGCTTGAGTCTAACTCTTGATCCTTACATGGACCTATGAGGCCCTGCCATTCAGTCAGGCACTGTCCTTGGGTCCTCAAATTAACTGCTGAGAACACTCCCCACTTTCCGAGGACGCTGATGGGAAATGGGCTCTGTCCATGCAGCTGGAAGGATCCAGTGCTGGTGCCACTGTCAGTGGCACCATCCTTGCCTTGAATGATCTTTCTTGCAGGCTCCTGCAGCTGAGTGTTTCTTGTAAGATTTTTCAGGGGGATTGGGCAAGAAGAAGAGGTGCAAATTCTGTTCCCTTCCTACCTTGAAGCCTTCCCAGACCACCACGGTCTCTGCACAAGGGAGGCTCCCATTACTGTTCTGTTGGCTTCTAGACCCACCATCCCCTCTCTTTCTGTGGACTCTGCCCGACTTCTGGCCACATGCAACCAGCAGAGTAAACTGCTCCAACACCTCGGGCATGTCCTAGGGCTTGCCCTCCCACCAGGGCCAGCCCAAGATTAGGTCCTCAGCAGCATCAAGGTCTGGGAGAGCCACTGGCCCACATGTCACCATTCTATTCCTCAGCCTCCAACAGGACTCTTCATTTTGGGGAGGGAAAGGGAAGATGGGGCCATAGCCCCTACCTTGAAATTGTACAGTGTGGAGGGGATGTTAGTGCCTACCTGTGACCTTTCTGCTCCACTGCTCAGCAAGATGAGGTAAGGTTGGGTGTCAGAGGGGACCTCCAGCTTCTCTGAAGAGCCAGCCCTTAAGGCACTTGGAGCAAAGGTCATTGAGATCAGCTTTATGTGGAGTAAGGAGGAGGCCTGGGAACCGCTTGTGGCATCAGTTGGGGCGACAGGTGGATGAGTGTGCTCTGATGGAGCTTTTACGGCCCACAGCCACTGCCAGGAGCCTGAGCTCTTCCCCATGCTTGGGACACGTTCCTTGGTCCCCACAGCAGAATGGACATTGAATTTTGGTGCTTTTCCCTTTGGTAGAAGGTGGAGGTATCTGAGGAGTTGTTTCTGTCTTGCTACCTCTGTCTACTATATAGAGCAAGAGTCGGGAATAGGGAGATGTGTGAGAATCACTCTCCCATGGATCAGTGTGGGCCCTGTCCCTCTTCCCCACTGTCACCAACCAGCAGCTTGGGGAAAAGGCTCTGTCGTGGATTTTTGCTGCCTGCTTCCCGCTTCCACTCTTCTTGGCGGTAGATGTTCATGGTGATCCACTTTGGGCGGTCTGAAAGTAGGAGGTGGGGGAAGAGGCAAGCCTGCACACACACTTCCTGTCCACAGGGGGTTGCCTGTGGCATTGGAGGGTGGAGTCTCAGAGTCCAGGGACTGGGAGGAAGGTACTTGATGGGATGGTCTTGATTCTGGAACTTTAGACTGAGGTGTTAGAAAGGGGAATTGTTGGCTAGGGGAGAAGAGCAGTTTAACGCTCCACTTGCTAAGTCGTCTGTATCAGTGTCAGAAGGTCTTGACCTCCCATTCAGATTTAATTTCCTAACTGCCAGGTGTGGGGCTGGGGATAGAGGGCCCAGAAGGGGGCGCAGTCACTGACGTGAAGGGACCACATCCCGCTTCATGTCAGTGACTCCTGCCCCTTGGTCTTCAGTGTTTTTCTCTTCCCCAGGAGGGACTTTGATCATGCAGGATAGAATTCTCCCATCGCACACCTGGGGGCAAGTTTTAGATGAGCTTCTTTCCTCCATTTCACCTGGTGGTCTGAGGACACACAGAGGGTGGGGGTGAGCAGGCAGTGTGGGTGGGGAGGGGCTACCTCCCCCAGACCCCTTACAAACTCTGTACCTCTCGGTGCGCGGCAGCCTCTTGCTGTAGTTCTTCTTTTCTGGATATGACTGTCAGTTTCGTCATGAGATTTCTTGCTCTCATTTCGAACTCTTTCTTTCTTCCACTTTCTTTGGGGGCGACCCCCGATCCATGCCAGGTCTTCCTGTGAAGACCGTTCCAACCTCGTTTCCATTTCTTGAATGTTGAGTATTACAACATCACTGCGCTAGGGTGCTTCATGGTGCTGTTCTCGAAGAGGCCAGTTGGGCTGAATCTCCTTCCTCCCACTGGCTCCTGATATCTTGCTGTATTTTGTCTTCTTTCTGATTTTTCCCTAGGGGTTTGGGGTGGGTGACTTAGGGGCGGCTTTTGTGTTCTCCCTCTCTCTCTCTTTCTTTTCTGTATGTATGTATGGACTGGTTAAAGTGAGTTTGGGCAGCTGACTTTATGGTATGGGTTGGCTGACTTTTGTTCAACATTAAAGACAAACCAACAAATTGTACAGCTGCACACAGAACACCTTTGAGTGTGAACTTGAATGGCAACTAGAGGCTTACTTTTTGAACTTCAGGTATGTAACTCAAAAGTAAATAAAACCACTATTTTTTCAGTAAGCTTTTTTTTCTTCTAAAAGATGACTTAGAAATCAAACTATAAGAACATGAAATCGGTGCTGTACCAAAGCCTTATATGAACATATTCTACACTCTGTATAACCTGTCTGTGAGGAGCTCCCTGCTCTATCACCCTCTTCTCAAAAGCCTGGGAATGCCAGCGCGTGCCAAGCCTGGGGCTGGGTCTTGGGGACCTGTGGGCCAAGGGCACCCTGGGAAGTAAAAGATGACGGTGAGGATGGGACACCCTTCTGCTGCCTGAGCAGACTGCAAGGAAACCAGATGTGTGTGTGTGCGCGCACCTGCATATATATGTGTGCATACCTGTGCGTGTGTGTGCGTGTGCGTGTGTGCACGCAAGAGAGTGAGAGCGGGAGAGAGCTCACAGGTGCACAGTGTCATGGTGAATGTACTAAGTACGAGCTTGAAGGGAGGCCCAGGTTGGCTCTGGGAGTGGGGCGGTGTGGGAATGAAGGGGGGATGCTCTCTCCCCTGTTTTCTGCCTCCTTCCCTTCTCCGTCAGGGAAGGGAGGTGTATTGGAAACAGCTACACTCTCAATCAGGTGCTTTTTTTCCCTCAAAATCTCCAAACTCAAAGCATTTATAAGGGGCCCTTCCAATGGGCAGGCACCCCCAGCCACCAAATCACAGACTTCCAAGAGTAGGAGGAACTGTCTCCTCCCGAACCCTTCCTTGCTTTCCTGGGGAAGAGGGTTCTTCCTGCAGGGACCCTGGGCATCCTGCTGCTGGGCCTGGGCCTATAGACTGCCCTGCCCCTTCTTCCCAAACACTGAGAAGACCCCGCTGGAGATGACCCCAAAGCCACGCCTGCTCTACGGCCCTAAGCAATAGACGCCTGCCCTGGCTGCTGATGATGGTGATCCCTTTGTCCTTTGACTTGGCAGTCAAAAATGGAGTGACACCCCAGACTCAGTCAGGAAGAGAACCTGCAGCCTGCCTCAGCTCAGGCTACCACGCCAGGCTCCACTCGCTGGTATTTCCAGGCTTGCTAAGTACTAACCAACTCATCCCCAGTAACACTGCATGTTCATATCCTGAATTACAAATCAAAATGAGCAAACACGTGCATAAGCAAATGAGAAAAAAGAAGGCACACATCAAATGATGAGATGTGCAGCCAGTGCAGGTACCCCGGGAGTGTTGCAAGTTAAACTGATGAAAAGACGTTTAGTATTTAATTGCTCCTCATGTAACATTACTCTGCTTCAGAAATGTTTTGTATTTTGATATAAATAAACATTTGCTAAAAAAGTTCATTTTCTAATTTTTTTGTGTACCTAGGG